CTGGCAGTTCTGGAGCTGAAGCCAACAATTCCCACACTGCATTAGTAGCAAAAGTGCTTACCTTAACTGCCACCTCCGGAGCCGAGTCCACTGCCACTGCTAGAGACGGCTTTGATGAAGGCGATTTAGTCAAGTGCATGAGGGAGTCGGCGGCTGGCAGCGGACACCGACTGCTCTCACTGTCCGAGTCCGATTCGGACCCTGAACCCGAACCATAGGAAGCGGCCAGAGCTGCAATCGCAGCCGACATGACGGCAACAAATCTTCTGCGGAGACCCTGCCAGGGCGGAAGAAGAAGAGGCTCCCAGGTCCTGACAGATTGCAATGGAACACATCATTAACTTTCTTTGCTAAGAAATAATGTCTTACATTTTGAAACAATAAGCTAATTATTATTAGAATAACTACTGTCGAGCTGAGAGCTTAAAAAAGTTTATCTAGGGAAAAAGGGAGAATTATAATAGTTTATAACATTTAGGACCTAGTTGACTAAAGAATATGAGTTCCAAAATACCTTGAGGCCTCGCGGTCCTGCACTCCCAGCGTGCAGCGCGGCAGGAAGCGCGAGAGGGCACAATGGGAAGTGTAGTTTGCAACGAGGGGGCGGAACGGGGGCGTGTCCCCCTTTGACCCCGCCCCCGAATGGATGTTCCATTCAATTGGCTATCATCTTCCCTCATTCCCTAGCCAAGCAGTGTTCTCTTCGTCCCCCTCCCCCAAACTGAGGATTGGGCAATACCACAGAACCTCAGGAAAGGGGGGAAGAGCGAGCTTCGGCCCCACTAATGGGGGAGTGGGCGGAGGCTGGATTTCCCACCTCGGCTGCACCTGGGCACTGGAGGCTGAAGAGGAAAGTGAGAATCTGAAGTTTTGAGACCTCTGACTGGCCAGGAATAGCTCCTGGGGCGGGGGGCAAGGATGGGACCATAGGCGGAAAGAGTCTCGCGGTCCCCCCTGCTTCTGGCGCGGGTCCCTGCGCCCGGTTGTGGAGCGTCTCGCGCGGGGAGGGGGCGGGGGGAACGGCAGCTCGCGGTGTTGTTCACTCGCGCGTCGAGCACACGGTGGGTCCGGCGGCGGGTTGGCGCCCCAGGCGGCGTTCCCTGTGGCCTGGCGCCTGGGCCGCTGCCCTGAGCGGGTTCCGCCCCAGAGCCCGACCCTCCTGGGGGCTCTAGGCGGAGTCCCGCGAGCCGAGGGGGACCGGCGACCGCTGCCGAAGCATGAAGAAGGGGTAAGGCGTGAGCCCCCAAGATTTCACGGTGAGCGCGAGTCCCTGAGGAATTGCTTTTTTCCTTTCCCATTTTTCTTTTCCCCTTGCTACAGCATGCCCCCTAGCTTCGGTACTCTGACACCTTCTCTTGCACTTGCGGATGATGAACTGGAATAACGATGAAAGAAAGCACATCCGATCTCAACATTCACGTCCTGCCCTATAACCGATTAATTAATTGATCCCCAGCTAGACTAGGTACTTAAATACGACTTACTCTAATCATTTCCTGGATATTATTTTTGTTCTCAATTTTAAACAGTGTTGGAGAAATCAGCATGTTAAAACAACTGTTGATGATAGCTGTTGGAGTAAAGTTGCAGTGGAAGCTATGGCTGCAAAATCGTTAAAATCTTCAAGGTAAAATTAAGAAGTAATGTATCTCAATGGCAAATATTGTTAATTTATTTTTGATTTCCTACAGGTGAACTGGCACAAAGGTTAATCTCAAGATGCCGCTAGTGAAAAGAAACATCGATCCTAGGCACTTGTGCCACACAGCACTGCCTAGAGGCATTAAGAATGAACTGGAATGTGTAACCAATATTTCCTTGGCAAATATAATTAGACAACTAAGTAGCCTAAGTAAGTATATATCAATTAAAAATATACTCACAAATTTTATGATATATGTGTCATTTTTGCTTAGGTAAATATGCTGAAGATATATTTGGAGAATTATTCAATGAAGCACATAGTTTTTCCTTCAGAGTCAACTCATTGCAAGAACGTGTGGACCGTTTATCTGTTAGTGTTACACAGCTTGATCCAAAGGAAGAAGAATGTAAGCTTATTAATATTGTATTTTCTTCTACGAAAATAAAATGAATTCTTGATTTTTGTTTTAGTGTCTTTGCAAGATATAACAATGAGGAAAGCTTTCCGAAGTTCTACAATTCAAGACCAGCAGCTTTTCGATCGCAAGACTTTGCCTATTCCATTACAGGAGACGTACGATGTTTGTGAACAGCCTCCACCTCTCAATATACTCACTCCTTATAGGTAGGTAGGTTAATAAATAGTAGCCCTATTATATGTGTGTTTTAATTGATATTTTATATTTCAGAGATGATGGTAAAGAAGGTCTGAAGTTTTATACCAATCCTTCGTATTTCTTTGATCTATGGAAAGAAAAAATGTTGCAAGATACAGAGGATAAGAGGAAGGAAAAGAGGAAGCAGAAGGTATTACAAGAGATTAAAAAATTGAGGTTAATCATTTGACTTTGTTTCAATACATCTGTTATAGCAGAAAAATCTAGATCGTCCTCATGAACCAGAAAAAGTGCCAAGAGCACCTCATGACAGGCGGCGAGAATGGCAGAAGCTGGCCCAAGGTCCAGAGCTGGCTGAAGATGATGCTAATCTCTTACATAAGCATATTGAAGTTGCTAATGGCCCAGCCTCTCATTTTGAAACAAGGTTTCTTTACTTTTGTTTTTTTTTTTAAATGAAATAATTCACTGATACTATATATTTCTTTTAGACCTCAGACATACGTGGATCATATGGATGGATCTTACTCACTTTCTGCCTTGCCATTTAGTCAGATGAGTGAGCTTCTGACTAGAGCTGAGGAAAGGGTATTAGTCAGACCACATGAACCACCTCCACCTCCACCAATGCATGGAGCAGGAGATGCAAAACCGATACCCACCTGTATCAGGTATGTTGGAACAAGCATATGATGTTTTATCTAATAACTTGCTAGAATCTCTTTGTCATTTCAGTTCTGCTACAGGTTTGATAGAAAATCGCCCTCAGTCACCAGCTACAGGCAGAACACCTGTGTTTGTGAGCCCCACTCCCCCACCTCCTCCACCACCTCTTCCATCTGCCTTGTCAACTTCCTCATTAAGAGCTTCAATGACTTCAACTCCTCCCCCTCCAGTACCTCCCCCACCTCCACCTCCAGCCACTGCTTTGCAAGCTCCAGCAGTACCACCACCTCCAGCTCCTCTTCAGATTGCCCCTGGAGTTCTTCACCCAGCTCCTCCTCCAATTGCACCTCCTCTAGTACAGCCCTCTCCACCAGTAGCTAGAGCTGCCCCAGTATGTGAGACTGTACCAGTTCATCCACTCCCACAAGGTGAAGTTCAGGGGCTGCCTCCACCCCCACCACCGCCTCCTCTGCCTCCACCTGGCATTCGACCATCATCACCTGTCACAGTTACAGCTCTTGCTCATCCTCCCTCTGGGCTACATCCAACTCCATCTACTGCCCCAGGTCCCCATGTTCCATTAATGCCTCCATCTCCTCCATCACAAGTTATACCTGCTTCTGAGCCAAAGCGCCATCCATCAACCCTACCTGTAATCAGTGATGCCAGGAGTGTGCTACTGGAAGCAATACGAAAAGGTAATTTTCTCAGCTCCATGAAAAGCATTGCTTTTAAATGAATGGTTTGGATTCACTGTATCAGGTATTCAGCTACGCAAAGTAGAAGAGCAGCGTGAACAGGAAGCTAAGCATGAACGCATTGAAAACGATGTTGCCACCATCCTGTCTCGCCGTATTGCTGTTGAATATAGTGATTCGGAAGATGATTCAGAATTTGATGAAGTAGATTGGTTGGAGTAAGAAAAATGCATTGATAAATATTACAAAACTGAATGCAAATGTCCTTTGTGGTGCTTGTTCCTTGAAAATGTTTGGTCATTCTAGTGTTTTGCTTTCTTTTCCTTATAATAAATGACCCTTTTCCTCCATAACTTTTGATTTCTAAGGAAAATATTAGCATACATTTCAAACTAAATGTTTTACAGTGGCTTATCTTTTTTTTCCCCCTGAAAAGACTAATTTGGTCAAATAAACCACTAAGTATTAAGCATGGACAGCTGTTGTTAGAGTAGCAGATTCAGTTTTTTGATATATCTTAATTGTGTACTTTGTGAATTTTAATTTAAAGAAAGCAACTGAAATTGAAATCTTGAGGGCAGCTGTGTCTACTAATGAGCCTTATTCCATTTCCTGATGTTTTAAAAGAAGAAACACTGCCTTGATTATACGAATACACTCAGAAAGTACATTTAGCTTGTAGTGTTGAATTCTCTTAAAGGAATGCTTGAATTTTTTCATTATTGTTTTATTGTTTTTATATACTTGCCTTATTTGAATGTTTAGCAGTATCCCCTTCCCACTTATATATTGTGTGATATGATTTTGCTTGCCTATAGGAGTTAAAAACTTTTCCATGTGAAATACTCTGACTTAAACATACATGTAACTTACATAACTGTTAAGAATAACAGTCTGATTTAATAAATGGTTCATTTTAAAAGTTCATCAGTGTTGCTCTTTGAATAAAATGATTTA